CTCCCGCGTGAGGGTCCAGCCTGGACACAAGGTTGAGACGCACATGGGGACAAGTGGGAGGTATTGGGTGGGGCACAGGGGCTAGGAGGCCAAGGGCTTGCTCCTGGAATTCTATACAGGCCTGCAAACCCTGCTCAGTGGAACACCACACCAGACACAGTTCTGGGGCTGGAGGAGCCGCAGCCACCCCGGGACCCCCACCATCCTGGCATCAAGGGCCTCAGACTCTGCTCTCTGTAAGCTCCCTCTGGAGGGAGCAGAGCCAGTGAGATCTGGAGAACAGAGGGTACCTGGGCCCTTCCTGGAGAGTGGGGGACACTTCGTGTTCGTGGGAACGTCCAGCTGCCATGAGGGTCCCTGGGGCAAGCTGGAGGTACGTGCGGAGAAGGGGGCCAGCTCCTCTCAGGCAGCCCACTCCAGCCTATCTGTGACACTGGCTTCACGAGGGGAGTGAGGAGAGGGATGCGGGCCCTTAGCAAACCAGGAAGCCTGAAAAACACCTATTGACAAGAGCGGGTCAGAGGAGCTGGGGAGACGGCCCAGGTCAGCCCAGTTCAGAGGGAGAGGGCCCAGGTCAGCCCAGTTCGGGGGGAGAGGGCCCAGGTCAGCCCAGTGCGGGGGGAGAGGGCCCAGGTCAGCCCAGTGCGGGGGGAGAGGGCCCAGGTCAGCCCAGTGCGGGGGGAGAGGGCCCAGGTCAGCCCAGTCCGGGGGGAGAGGGCCCAGGTCAGCCCAGTGCGGGGGGAGAGGGCCCAGGTCAGCCCAGTGCGGGGGGAGAGGGCCCAGGTCAGCCCAGTGCGGGGGGAGAGGGCCCAGGTCAGCCCAGTGCGGGGGGAGAGGGCCCAGGTCAGCCCAGTCCGGGGGGAGAGGGCCCAGGTCAGCCCAGTCCGGGGGGAGAGGGCCCAGGTCAGCCCAGTCCGGGGAGAGAGGGCCCAGGTCAGCCCAGTCCGGGGGGAGAGGGCCCAGGTCAGCCCAGTGCGGAGGGAGAGGGCCCAGGTCAGCCCAGTGCGGAGGGAGAGGGCCCAGGTCAGCCCAGTCCAGCTGAGGCTCTCGGAGGACAGGACCCGCCCCGCGCTGCCAGTGCCGAAGCTTGGGTTCTCTGAGGACTGCGAGGGGGTCTCAGCACTGTGTCCACAGATGGGGCAGGGACCTCCGCAGGGAACCTTCTCTCGGCTGGGCCAGCCCACCCCAGGGGCTGTAGACGAGGGAGTTAATGAACACGGGATGGGTTGAGCCGCCTGGTTTGCCCACAGAGGGGCGAGGAAGGGAGTGGGGAGTCTGCTGTGAGCGGAGAGAGGACAGCCTGAGGCCTCAGGAACGCTGGCTGCCTGCCTGCAGCGGGAGCTAACGGGGCGTCTGTCGGGAAGGGGCACGGCCACAGGATTTAGGGGCAGTTTGGACACACTGGTCCGGTGAGCTTGATTTCAGATTCCGGGATCTGGTTTCGGAGTGGAGTTGTGGACTCTCCAGGACCCATCGCTGAGGAGCAGGAGGTTCTCCAGGGGCCATGGGGCCCGGGGCTCTGAGGGAGGCTCTGCACTCCCAGCATGAGGTCACCACAGGGCTAGGCCAGGGCCCAGACACAGCAAGCCACCAAGAGGAGGCCGGCCGGCGTGGAAGCCTCGCAGAGGGTGAATTCCAAAGAGGGCCCCTCCTGCTCTGAGACCCACACTCCCGAGCCACACTCAGCAGGTGACGTGCAACAAGACCCTTAGGGTTAGGGTTAGGGTTAGGGTTAGGGACCCCAGGCTCCATGCATGCCAGGGAGAGGCAGCGGTGTGCGAGGGCCTCCTGGTGCCTGGCAGACCAGGAGTGAATTTTGGCTGTCACCTTCTCTGAGTTACTCCAGTGTAGAGAGGCAAGGCCTGGGTCCAGGGTTGTCTCAGTCTCAGTGCAGCCCCTCAGAATGGGGGGCCCATGCCTAGCACCCTGGGTGGGGAGGAGCAGGCAGCTAGCTGGAGCTTCTGGCCCTTTTAAAAGAGGCCCCATTCCCTGGGCCTCGAGGGAGTGGCTGTGCACATTCAGACATGCACTGACCCATGTACACACACACATACACGCACACGTGTATGCACACTCACACGTATATTTGTACATACACATGTGCATACATCCACATGTACAGGTACACACAGGTATGCACGAAGGAGGTTCCCAAACCCTTTCTGCACCCCTTAGCTGCCTTCCAAAGGGACACGTCCTGATTTCCCTGTGGTGGGACACTGAGCATGCCCAGCTTCTGCGGGGCCAGGTGACGCACACGAACTCAGGGTCTGCTGAGGCAGGTGCATTGGCGACGGTGGACAGCAGAGAAGTGGGATGCCTAGCGGCAGGGGCTCTGCCCTCACAGCTCCTCTGCCAGGCAGGGACCAGGTCCCGCTGTCAACCAAGGGAAGCCAGGCCCTGGCCACCCGGCCCTGCATTTCAGAGGGGGCAGCACCCAGTGTTCTGGGGTCTCAGTTACTGAATGAGCCTGGGCACCTGCCTGCCCTCTCTGGCCTCAGTTTACCCCCTGTACTGCTGGGCGAGGGATCAGGGCATAGCGAAGGACCATTTCAGCTCCGCTGGTGCCACACTGCTGAAGTCCTGGCCGCTTTTTCCTGCATCCTGGGGTTTTCTGACAAAAGGGGAGCATGTTAGTGCTTGAAATGGCCTCACCTCTTGCTATTTTTGCAGGAAGCCTGAACGCAGTTGTTAAAAATAGAAATAATGAAGGAAAGCAGCAGCTTCTGCCCTTGAGTCCTGAGGCCAGGACAGGACTCCCAGGATCCTCTCCAGGCTTGTGATGATAAATGATCATTGGGCTGCATTTGTCCTTAGCTAATTTATCCTTGGCCTAGAGAGAAAGTTTCTGCCTTTTTTTTTTTTTAAGAGGAAAGCTGGAAAGGTGCTTGAGGCCTAATAACTTTGCTTGGTCTTTTTTGGGCACTGGGCCCTGCATTTTCCACCTGGCAATGCTGTGTGGGGCTTCTTCCAGGCACTCTGTGGGCCTCATGCCGCCTGTGCTGGCCGGAGCCAGCGTGGCGATCAGACGTCTGGGTGTGCCCGGCACGACCCCACCTCGCCGCTCCCCTGAGCTGTCCTTCCCCTGCAGAGGGGCCAAGAAGCACCCCTGGGAGGCCATTAGTGTCAGCAAGAAAGGTACGGCAGGGCGGGGCCAGGACAGGGTGAACAGGACCCCAGCGCTTGGTGGCCACGAGTCCCAGCTCTGGGAGGAACAGGCCTTGAGGATGCAGAGAGGTTTGCATTGGCAAAAGTCTCGGCATCTCTCATTTTTCCCGTACATGCACCACCACCGCTGCTTCCTGCTGTAGCCCCTCTCCGCCAAGAGGCATTCCCAGCCCCCAGGACCATAGAGAGGGGCAGGGGTCTTCAGCGTGGCTGAGGGCCACCGCCTGCGGCACGTGGGAGGAAGCTGCCAACTACCCCCATCCCCTGAGCTGAAGTCTCCTTGCATCTGGGCCTTGATTTTTTAATGCGAGATGCAGCTCAAGGCTTGCGGTCATACTTCTGTCTTCAGGTGCGAAAACTGCGTTTTCTTCTTGAGTTCCGTGTTTCAGGGAGAGAATCGTGAAGAAACAGACTAAAGGACTTTGTTGCAAGCTACAGTCATGAAGAAGGACACGTGGGTGAGGCTGGGAGCCCGGGGAGCCTGGTGTCAATTTTGTCTCTTCCATGTTATTCCCATGGCAGGCTCTGCACCAGTCCCCGGCGCTGCCTGCGGCATCTGATTCTGCCGGCGCTGCCCGCTTAGCTTATGGGTATGCAGAAGATCTGCATCATGGTTCCTGCTGAAGAAGGGAGTGTGTGGCTGTGTGTGTGTGGCTGTGTGTGTGTGCGTGTGCACAGGCATGCACACACCTGTGTTTACATGAACACATATGAATACAGTGTATGTGTACACACACAAACACGTGTGTGCATGTGAGGTACATGCATGTGCACATTTGCTTACATGTACGTGTGTGTGTGCACGTGCATACACATGTGCGATTGGCAAGTGTGTGCATGCATATGTATATGGGCACATATATGTACAGGCATGTATGCACGTTTGTGTGTTTGGTGTGTCTATATATGTACGTGTATATGGCCACACACGGATACAGGTATGTATACACCTGTGCATGCACGCTTGCCCAGACACACAACTGCACACCTCCCTGCCCTGCACCCTGCCTTTGGGCTCTCCATCGTTGCTGCTGGCTGATAGGTCTTGAAAGGCCCAGGCTGGTGAGTAAGTCCTGCCCCTCAGGTGGGCAAGACTGGGAACAGCCTATCTGGCCTTCTTCAGGTTTCCTCTCTCAGCCTGGAGGAGGGCAATAATGATGCAATTTCTTACAATAATGATACCTTACATTGCATAATCGTTCGGGTCACTCAAAATATTGAAAACAGTAGCACAGAAAGGTTAAAGGGTTCCACAGCAACTCAGCAGCACAGCCAGCACCACGAAGTCGGCCACCGCCCCACACTTTAGTCAGTTGGGTGACCTGGCCGGCCCTGGGAGGACGCCTCATTCAGCTGAAGCTCATCCACATCCACGTCAGGGGGCTCCTTGGTGTCCCGGAGATGCTGCCAGCTCCCAGCCCCAGGACGGGTGTGAGGCTGTGGCCCACGGGGTAGGTCCCACCAGGGTCTGAAACAGTTCCCTCTCACTTTCTAAACCTTCTCTCCACTTCCCAGGGAACTCCTCCTGCACAAGGCGTCTTGGCTCCTGCCCTGCTACACCGACCACGTCCCTCCCTCAGCCGGTCCCCGATACTGAGCACCTTAGAGGCAGCCACTCTTCGCAGGCCTGGTTACCTGTCTTGCACCATGTGCATCTCCTCCTGTGCATGGAGGAGGAAACCAAGGCTTCCAGCCCCAGAGCTCGCAAAGGCAGAGACCCCAGGCTCCCTGTGTGCTCCTGTGCATGGAGGAGGAAACCAAGGCTTCCAGCCCCGGAGCTCGCAAAGGCAGAGACCCCAGGCTCCCTGTGTGCTCCTGTGCATGGAGGAGGAAACCAAGGCTTCCAGCCCCGGAGCTCGCAAAGGCAGAGACCCCAGGCTCCCTGTGTGCTCCTGTGCATGGAGGAGGAAACCAAGGCTTCCAGCCCCGGAGCTCACAAACGCAGAGACCCCAGGCTCCCTCTGTGCTCCTGTGCATGGAGGAGGAAACCAAGGCTTCCAGCCCCGGAGCTCGCAAACGCAGAGACCCCAGGCTCCCTGTGTGCTCCTGTGCATGGAGGAGGAAACCAAGGCTTCCAGCCCCGGAGCTCGCAAAGGCAGAGACCCCAGGCTCCCTGTGTGCTCCTGTGCATGGAGGAGGAAACCAAGGCTTCCAGCCCCAGAGCTCGCAAAGGCAGAGACCCCAGGCTCCCTGTGTGCTCCTGTGCATGGAGGAGGAAACCAAGGCTTCCAGCCCCAGAGCTCGCAAAGGCAGAGACCCCAGGCTCCCCGTGGGCCAGGACCACTGGCCTTTCCCTCCGCTGCTTGGGGCGTCCTGCAGTACCGGGCTCAGGGATGGAACCCTCACGCGGAGCCAGGACGAGCAGGCCACACAGAGGGAATGCCGACCACGTCCCTGAAGCCACAGTGGTGAGGAGGGGACTGTGCACTTCAGTGTGAGGCAGCTGTGGTTTTAAGCACTAATATTTTACAGGTAAGAAGCTCCATCTCCCACGGCAGATTGCAACCGTCAGGGTTGTTAGATTCGTGCGGACCGGACGATGCGTCTAAAGGAAAACGGACCCAGGCAGGAACAGCAGCGGCCGCCCGAGTGTTGGCAGAAGCAGGCCTGTTGCTGAATTGTGACGTTTGTAGAAATCGCTGTTTTAGCCGCTGTTGGCTCCTCTCAAGCTCCTGACAGTGATCCCAAGATCTGCTGGGAAGCACCTTCCCCGGCGACTCCTCGGGGACACCGGCTCCAGCTGCAGCCTCAAGTGACCCCTTTGCCGGAGTCCAAGAAAAGAGAAGCTGCTTCCGTGGACTCTTCTGTCCCAGATGAAGCCGCAGCGGCAGGAAGTGGTAGCTGGCTGCTCTCAGGGTTTATTTGGTTGGGACAAGAGGTCCCAAAGCTGTCCTTGGGAAGGAGCTTAGGCGGGGCTGAGCTGATGTGTGCCTCGAGGAGCGGAGGGAGAGACAGGGCAGGAGACAGGGAGAACACGGTCCAGAGGCAGCGGGGAACAGTGGGAGGGAGAGCCGGGCCCTCTGCAACGCCGGCTGTGGGCTGGGACAACAGGGGAGGGTGAGGCAGTCCCAGCTCTCAAGGCCTCTGGCCCAGGATGAGGTGTGAGATGGCCAAGCTGCCGTGGGGCCGCCCGGGAGGAGGAGAAGCAAACCCATCAAGGAGGGCTCACAGGCGTGGTGATATCTGACGAGGCTCCTGAAGGGTGGGTAAGAGTTTTCCAGGAAGGGTGGTTGGAGGGAGCACTAGGCGAGTGGCCGGCACGAACCAAGGCCTCGGGTCCCCAGAGCCCTGTATGGGTCGCAGTTGGGTCTTCCCAGGTTAGGGTTGAGGTTCGGGTTATGTCTCTTCCACAGCCCTTGAGAGCAATAGGATTTCAGCAAATGTAGCTTGTGTGGTTTCTGATGGTCAGAAATAATCCACATTTTAGGATTTCTGTAATCCTGTACTTTAAAACTGGCATCACAGACCATTGCCCCTGCAGACAGCAGCCTGGGCCTCCAAATGGAGGGGCCTGCGGGGGGATGAGCTGTCCGGAGGGTCCACACTGGAGGAGGGGGCAGGCCACGGCCCGGCTGGAGAGCCTCTGTGCCTAGTGGGCCCCGGAGCCCCAGGTCCCTGGTGCAGGGGGTGGAGGTCAGGCAGGCCCTGGGCAGCTGATTGCTGCCTGAAGCCCACCCTGAGGAGGGAGGGAGGCAGGGGAGGAGACAGAACAGATCCCTTGGGGGAAGCAAACCCACATTCCCAGACCCAGGAGCGCCCACGTCAGGGGGACCCCAGGGAGGGCCAGCCCTGCGTGTACACCCCTCCTGCCAGGACCCTGCTTCGGAGGTCACACCAGCTCCTTGTGGAATGGTCTGTTGGAGCGGACCTGACCTGGAGAATCCACGCCTCTCACACATGGAGCTGGGCAACAGCTGGCACCCGCCCCCTCGGCCTCAGCCTCCCTGGGGGCTCCCCCGCCACAAGAGGGGCCGTCCCGGGTGCTTTGAGTGGAGTGAGCTAGAGAGTCGGATATTAGGGCCACCTAGGAGAGCCGGCCTTGTCCATCGCCTGGCCGGGGCTGGACTGACGTGAGCTGTCTCCAAGTCCAGGAGGAAACTCACAAACTCTGAGCTACACAGCAGGTATGAGTCCTGCTGCAACACAGTGCGCTTTAAAAAGTGTGAATAAATTGAAACTTCATGAAATAGCCTATATTTACAATATCCAGACAAAATTACC